AGAGACTGACGCCTGAGGCAGGGACCAAAAACCGAGAGCAGAGGCAGGCAGGAGCAGCTGTGGGATGGGGGCTGGGTGGGGTGGGCAGAGGGTGAGAACTTGCCTGGGAGTGGGTAACTAACTACTCTCAGTTAAGTTTGGGCTTCGCTGCCAACCCGCTAGGCCACCTTTACCTGTGTAGTTCTCCTTATTAAGCCATTTGCACTAGGAGGAGGTTGGACAGGACTGTAATAACAGTAGCAATAGTAATTTATTCAGCATCGGCGAATCAATGATACCAGGGAGAAACTACTATGGGGTGAGTGTACCATTTTTATTTAATGCTGCTGTGAAGAGACCTGGGGGCCGGTACTATTGTTCCCTTGTGCAGATGAAGAAGCTGAAGCTCAGAGAGGCTGAGCCACTTACCCAAGCTCACAGAGCTGTGGCACAGCAGGGACTGGAGCCAGGCAGTCTGATATTTTAAGTTGCCTCTGTCCTGTAAGCACCACCATCCCCTTCCTGGTCTTTCTCCGGGGGCGGGGGGGTCACATTGGAGGACATCCCGACAGGCACCCCAAAACTAGCTGACCCTCCCAGGCCTGGGCGGTAGGGGCAAAGAAGAGCCCAAGGAGGGTCTGAGACTTGCCTGGTAAGGAAGGCTTCTTGGAGGAGAGGGAAGACAGGCTCTGATACACAGGAAATCTTGAGGACCTAGGGAGAAGAAAGAAGGCTTTCTAGTCCTGGCTATGATGGAGAGACTGGAAAGAGGGTGGTGAGCCCAGGAGGCCCAGAGTCAGAGGAGACGGGGATGACAGGGGGCTGAGGGCTCCACCTCAGCGCCCCCGACCCCCGCCGCTGGGATTTCCCGCCGCAGCTCCTGCTCCAGTCTGTGCTGCGGGTGGGGTCGGGTTGAGCAGCCCGGCGCCCCCCACCGCGCCCCCCACCGCACCGCCCTCGATCTAACCCCGCCCCCGGGCGCTCATTGGCCTGCAGCACCCCCTCCCCAGCCTGTGAAGTGAGCAGGGGGAGGCGGTGGTCGGTCGCCTCCCTCCAGCGCCCAGCCTGGCTTCGCGGCGGAGGCGGCGCCTCTCCCGCAGGACGGAGCCAAGCTGGACTGCCGCGCCGCGCGGGGCGGGCAAAGGGGGCGCTGCGCTCGGCCCCGGGCAGGGAGTGACGGCGGCGGCGGCGGCTCCGGGCGAGCGTGGTCCCCGCGTGCGCACACGCACACGCCGCCGCGCAGGGACACACGGACCCCGGCCGCCAGCCGGCCACACAGGCGCGGAGACCCGGCTCGGCGCGCGCTCCTCGGCGCACACGCTCCCCATCCCCGCGCCGCGCGGGCCGCGGACTTGCAGGCTGCGCGTCCTTTGCGGAGTCTGCCCCGGCCCCACGGACAGGCCCCGCAGTGAGCAGGTAAGGGTCGCCCCGCCGCGGCTGCCCCTCCATCACAGGATTCACACCTTTCCTTCCTCTCTAGCCCAGAGACACATTGGGGCTGACCTGCCGCTGCTGTCAGTGGGAGGCCAGTGGTGCTGGCCAAGAAGTGTCATGGCTGGTGTCGTGCACGTTTCCCTGGCTGCTCTCCTCCTGCTGCCTATGGTAAGGGCCCAGGAACATCTCTCTGGGAGCCCGCTCCCACCATCCATCCTGTGTTCTCCTACAGGCCCCTGCCATGCATTCTGACTGCATCTTCAAGAAGGAGCAAGCCATGTGCCTGGAGAAGATCCAGAGGGCCAATGAGCTGATGGGCTTCAATGATTCCTCTCCAGGTGAGCGGGGCGGCAGGGAGCATGCCACGTCCGGCCCCTCTCACCATGGCTGTCTTACCCACAGGCTGTCCTGGGATGTGGGACAACATCACGTGTTGGAAGCCCGCCCATGTGGGTGAGATGGTCCTGGTCAGCTGCCCTGAGCTCTTCCGAATCTTCAACCCAGACCAAGGTGGGTTTAGCCCAGTCTCTTTAGGCCACGCTCTTTTCTCTCTCTCTCTTTCTCTCTGTTTCAGTCTGGGAGACCGAAACCATTGGTAAGAGGAACCTTGGTGAGGATAGACCGCTGTTTTGATATATGCCTATGTCTGTATTTTTCAGGAGAGTCTGATTTTGGTGACAGTAACTCCTTAGATCTCTCAGGTAAGGGGTTAGGCTGGGGTTGACCATGGACTCTGGGCCTCGCTGAGTTTTCTTTTTGCTGCAGACATGGGAGTGGTGAGCCGGAACTGCACGGAGGATGGCTGGTCGGAACCCTTCCCTCATTACTTTGATGCCTGTGGGTTTGATGAATATGAATCTGAGACTGGGGACCAGGTGAGTGTCTGCACCCTGCTCCCCAGAGGTGGTGAAGTCCTGCATGTCCTGTGCTCTGCTTCAGGATTATTACTACCTGTCAGTGAAGGCCCTCTACACGGTTGGCTACAGCACATCCCTCGTCACCCTCACCACTGCCATGGTCATCCTTTGTCGCTTCCGGTGAGACCCTCAGCAACATTCAAGCAAGCACCAGGCTTCTTTCTCCCCTGGCCCACTCATGTAGGAAGCTGCACTGCACACGCAACTTCATCCACATGAACCTGTTTGTGTCGTTCATGCTGAGGGCGATCTCCGTCTTCATCAAAGACTGGATTCTGTATGCGGAGCAGGACAGCAACCACTGCTTCATCTCCACTGTGAGTGAGCCAAGCAGACCCATTAGGGCTCTCACGCCCCTCACCCTGGCGCTTCTCCCTGCAGGTGGAATGTAAGGCCGTCATGGTTTTCTTCCACTACTGTGTTGTGTCCAACTACTTCTGGCTGTTCATCGAGGGCCTGTACCTCTTCACTCTGCTGGTGGAGACCTTCTTCCCTGAAAGGAGATACTTCTACTGGTACACCATCATTGGCTGGGGTAGGTTCCTGGCTGTGGCTTGGACAGGTTCATTCTCACGGACCTCTTTTTCTTGTTCTCCCAGGGACCCCAACTGTGTGTGTGACAGTGTGGGCTACGCTGAGACTCTACTTTGATGACACAGGGTTAGTACATGCGCGAGAGTCAGGGCCACAGCCGTGATCTTGCTTCTCTCTGTCCATCTTTCAGCTGCTGGGATATGAATGACAGCACAGCTCTGTGGTGGGTGATCAAAGGCCCTGTGGTTGGCTCTATCATGGTGAGTGTCCTTGGGATGAAGAGGAAGGGAAGGTCCATCTGCTTTTTTTTTTTTTGCTCCTTAGGTTAACTTTGTGCTTTTTATTGGCATTATCGTCATCCTTGTGCAGAAACTTCAGTCTCCAGACATGGGAGGCAATGAGTCCAGCATCTACTTGTAAGTACCATTGTGTGGCTGCCACAGCCATTACAGCTCTCCGGTTTTTTCCTCTTATTTCCAGAACAAATTTAAGCCCGCGAGTCCCCAAGAAAGCCCGAGAGGACCCCCTGCCTGTGCCCTCAGACCAGCATTCACTCCCTTTCCTGTAGGTTGGTTCCAGCTGCTCAGGTGATAAGGCCCAGAGCAGATGTTTTGCTTTCCTCCGACAGGCGACTGGCCCGGTCCACCCTGCTGCTCATCCCACTATTCGGAATCCACTACACAGTATTTGCCTTCTCCCCAGAGAATGTCAGCAAAAGGGAAAGACTCGTGTTTGAGCTGGGGCTGGGCTCCTTCCAGGTAGGTGTGGCACATGGGGAGGACAGAACTCAAGCATCCTCAGGCTTATTTTCTCTATTCCCAGGGCTTTGTGGTGGCTGTTCTCTACTGTTTTCTGAATGGTGAGGTAAGACCTTGGCCCTCTGGCTTCTTGGCAGTCTGGAAGTGACCGCCCAGTTTGCTCCCTGCAGGTACAAGCGGAGATCAAGCGAAAATGGCGAAGCTGGAAGGTGAACCGTTACTTCGCTGTGGACTTCAAGCACCGACACCCGTCTCTGGCCAGCAGTGGGGTGAATGGGGGCACCCAGCTCTCCATCCTGAGCAAGAGCAGCTCCCAAATCCGCATGTCTGGCCTCCCTGCTGACAATCTGGCCACCTGAGCCATGCTCCCCTCCTCCTCCTCTCCTCCATCCACAGGCTGGGACCGCAGGCAGGTGCCAGCCCACGCATGTTTGCGCCTCTTCCCTCCCCTTGGGCAGGCCCTGGGCTGGAAGCTTGGCTCCTGAGGGGGGAGAAGGAGGCAGGGCACAGACTGGAATTGTCCCCTCCTTGTTTTGGTACTGGTCCCACCCACTGTGGTCCCCTGGGCCCTGACCCCAGACATGTAAATACTCCTCAAATTTGGAAAAGTTGTCCCATCCCTTCCCCCTTTGCCCCAGTGTCCCTGCTCACTTCCAGTCAGGTCTCAGCTCCACCCCACTGTTTCTTGGTCAGCCTCAGTGATGGCCTGACCCCAGCTGTGAGGCCTTGTGAGCTAAGGCTGAAGAGACCTTGCCTGTGGGAGCTGGGGTGGTACCTGCCCCAACAGCCCCCCATCATCTGATTTTGGGTGTGACCCCTCGAGTGTGCATGCCACCCTGGGGCTCTTCTCAGTCCTGGGCCCAAGTCCCTGAAGCCTAGCAGAGGGCCAGCTCGGGTGGCCAGAACACCCCTTGGTGCAGGCCTCCTGGCACTCGCCTGGCATCTTGGTGTCCGGGTGCTCAGCTCCTGGGTCCCAGGGCAGTGGGACAGCTCCCAGGCTCTTCTCATCAGAGACTTCAGTTTGGGTGGGGAGTCTGCAGGTCAGGGAAGGTTCTGGTGCTTTTCGTTTGATCCAAAAGGAGCTGAGAGCCAGAAATGTGGCTGTGATTGCGAAAGAGACGGAGTTTGGGAGACCCATGGAAGAAAACCTTCGCCATCTCCATTGTTTTACCCCCAGCTCAAGATGGACAGGGTTCTTCTGGTCATCTCCCTTCCACCTCTTCCACCCTCATGGATGCCTTCCAGAAGCTGTCTCCAACCATGCACACCACAGAGAGCCCTTAAGCCCTCCCCTCCCCATTTCCCCTAAGTCAAAGCCATGACTAGGATGTACCAGCCACCTGCCTCTGATGTCGGCGAATCCTGAAGCACCTGCACCCGAATCTGGGGCCCAGGGCTGCCCGACCCCCACTCCCATGGATGATGAGGAGCCCCAGACACCAGCTCCTCTGGCCTGGACTCAACTATTGAAATCTCTCTGAGACCTCTGCAAAGATGTCCCTTTTATGCCCTTGACCTTGACTCACCATGGGCTGCTGGGGTGTCGGGAGAAGCCACACCCAACATGCCCATTAGCAGAGGCTGCTGCTGATGTGGCAGCTGCTCCCTACCACCCGCCCTGGCTCCCCAGCTGCAGGTTGCACACCCTCAGCCTGAGAATGTAAAATAGGGCAGTGCCCAGCTGGGGAGGTAGAGGAAAGTGCTAGAGTACATGGTCCGTGTGTGGCCTAGCTCATTCCATGTCAGCATTTGGTGTTACTCCTGTCCAAATTCTGTTTGCAGACTTGTTTCATGATGATGCTCTGGAATGCTTGGGGACTTTGGGTGGAGGAGGATGTTACTTCATTTTATAAAGAGGAAGGGGCCTGGGAGACTTGGGAAAATGTTTCTGGAGAGGCTTTCAGAGTGGCTGGAAAAGGCTCTTGTTGCTGTAATTTAGAGAGGAGCTCTGTGTCCTTGGCCAGTCAAGTAAGTTCCTGGATCTTTGGCAAAGCCAGAGGAAGAAAGGAGCTACCTGCCCTTTCCTGGGCATGCTTGGTGACTCAGATTGATCTTGGAGTGTGCAGTGGCCCTTCTACCCTGCACCTGACCTCATGATCCCCTCCACCTGCACTGGTGTGCATTACTGAAGCAAGGGTCCTGTGGACATCTTGCATTTTGGGCACTGCTAGGGGGTCTGGGCTGCTTGGAAGGAGCCATGGCCTAGGGTTCAGGGAACTAGACTCTATCCCAGTTGGGTTCAGACTGCTGTGACTGTGGACACGATGCTCCTTGTTCTGGGCTCCAGTTTTCCCATTTGTGAGATGAGGCAACTTCCAATGCTTCTCTAGGCCCTGCACGTAAGTGATTTTTCCAGTTCAAAGTCAAGACAGGTAAAAGGGCATTCATCATTGTGCCTCATATCAGGTTTTGATGAATATATGTGTGTGTGTGTGTGTGTGTGTGTGTGTGTGTGTAGAGGGATGGACAGGATGCTGTTTATTTTCCCTTTCTTGGAAATGGACCTTCTGTCCCTTCCATTTGGACACCACAGTGGAAGCTGGTGGCCTGGAAGGAAGGATTAGGTCATGGACATTTGAACAGGTGCCTTGGGCATGATGTATAGATGCAGTCATATATACCTTGCTGGGGTGGGGTGCCACCTCCAGTGGCCAGCTCCAGATCCAAGGAGCAGCCCCCTGGGGATGGACCCCATTCATTCATCATGACTCCCAACAGTTTTCATTGTGGAAGAAGAAACTTTGGCATTATAGAGACATCATCACAAAACAGTAAAAACAAAATCAACCCTGAACCCCATGCACTGTGCTGCTTCCTGAGCCTGGCCCTGCATCCTCATAGAGGTGCCGGGTTCCTATTGGTTAGTTGGTTGTTTTTCCGTCTGAGTGAATTTTTGCCAGTCTTGTGAGCAGATGTACCTGATGTATTCTCAATGTTCCAAGAGGTTCTGGCCTTCAGGGTCACAGGCAGTAGGGGGACAGCATAAGGTCTATGTAAAACCCTTCCCTCTCTGACCCTCTGTTTTCAAATCTGTAAAATGGGCAATAAGACTAGATGATTTGTATATAGCCCAATGCATCTCTGGAACTCTGTCTAAACACCAGCCATCTACTTGGAATGGGCCCCAGGACTGTGGTATTTGCCTGGGCCAGGAAAGGATAAGAAATCCTGTCATGTGAAGACAGCTTGAGAGGCTTGAGAAAAGTGGGGCTGGGGAGAAGCAGGCTTGTCAGACTCCACCCCTGTTGATGATCATTCCTGGGAAGGGGTTTCTCGTTCTATGCAATCCTAAAGGACGAAACTCACCCATGGGAGGCCGAATTCTCCTTGGGATGAAGAAATTTCTCTTTCCCTGTCATGAGTGTCCAGCCAGGGAGCAGGGAGGCAGTGTCAGGGAGGGACTCTCATCCTGGAGGAAATGGGATTCCAAGTCAAGGATGCTGAGGCTGTCAGGGAGCCAGAGAGGGGGGTCCAAGTGCGGGATGTGGGTGGCTCTGTGGTTCAGTGGCTCTGTGGTAGTTCCTAGCACTGCAGACTTCATGACTCCCCACTTAAGTCCAAGTCACATTGTCTATCCCAGTGTGTAGCTCTGTCACCCTGCTTGACACATCCAGTGGCCTACAGCGACTCTTCTCTAACCCCACCCCCTCCAAGCTGGGTTCTTTGTGGAAGAAGGACAGGGAGCTAGAGCCAAGCCCTAGGCTTGAGAGACACCTGCATCTATAATCCCCGCCAAGGATGCCCACTCACCTCTCTCATCTGATCCTCACTCTTTGTGGAAGGGAAAGCTCAAAGGGACTCTCTCTCTCTCTCTCTTTTTTTTTTTTTTTGAGTAGTACCCTTGCCCTCTTCATGGCCACTTCAAAGTGAAGCCAGCAAAGTGATAATACTTTATCATTTAGTATTATCATAAAGTATTAATACTTTGTCATAAAGTCCTCCTTGAGCCCAGGGACCATGGAAGTCAGCTAGAAGAGCCCTGAGCAAGGAGCAAGGACTTGGGCTTCTCCACGCTTTGCTCCTGGCTTGTTTGACCTTGACTCATTCCCCATATGTCTTTGAGGAGGCTCACAAAATACTAAAGCTGGGAGGAAACTTGGAGATCTATAGGTCAAACCTCCCCATTGGGCTGATGAGAAAATACACGCAGGCCTAGCATGGTGCCTGCCACCATGGTGGGATCCAGTATGTTTTATAAATCTGAATGAGTAAATGGCTCACCAATTTATGCATAGCCCTGCACATGAGCAGAATGTGACACTCAAAGCATCCATGCAGTACGCATGTAACCTTGCACAGGAGTGGGGCTCTGGTGACCGAAGGTTGTCCAGGACTCTTGCAGGAGAAGCAATGGAGTCAGTGTGGTGTGGGGAGACCTACTTTTTAACCTGGGCTTAGCCACCTGCTCTGTGATCCAGGGCTTACCTTCTTTGGGCCTCGGCCTCCTAATCTGGGTAATGGGGAGGACTTCATTGGCATTGTTAGTCCCACAGGCCAAGGATAAGGTTGAAATGAGACGGCTTGTGTGTGAAAAGATTTTGGAAATTACACAGATGTGGGCTTGTTATTGGGATGAAGACTGCTGGAAGGGACTCCTTGCTGTTTATCTACTGCTTTGAGCCCTCCTAAGTTAACCTGTGCCTCATTTGTAAAACCACCAGCATCAGGAGTAAGGGGGAGGCCAGAGGGCTCAGATGGACACAGAATTCTAGCTTTACCTGCATCCGCTGATTCAGTTTTCTGTTGGGATCAGAGTGAGGATACTTCCATATGGGTGATAGCAGCCATGCCCCTGGGAGTCAACTTCAAGGATCTGGGACATTTTGGTGTGCCCATTCCTTCTTTTCCTGAACTCACAGTCTTGGGGTGTTTCTGCACTTGGCTATGTGTGTCTTGTCTGATGTCTGTCTTCTGTAGCTTTGCCTCTATCAGGGCTGGAGTGGTGCAGCCCCTGGCATCTCAGACATGGTTCCTGCCTCACTTGTGGGAGCTGGACCAGCCTGGGTTTCATCTCCCACAGTAAAGCTAAGTAAGCCCCACAGACCTTACTGCTACTGCTGCTGCCATTAATGCTGTGCTCACTATCTTGTCCAGGATTTTAAGGATGTCAGACTGCTGTAGATGACTCAATAAATGTTTTGCCATTTTTCCTGGTGGCTGTAACTTGGCATAAGTGGAGGG